ACACCCACCTGGAATTCGCGCTGGCCCGCAAAGCACCGCGCGCAGCCCCGGTTCCCGCCTGCGCCTCTCCCTCCACACCTCCCCGCAAGCTGAGGGAGCCCGCTCTGGCCTTGGCCAGCCCAGAAAGGGGCTCCTCAAGTGCCGCCAAAGTGGGAGCCCAGGCAGAGGAGGCGCCGAGAGCGAGCGAGGGCTCTGAGGACTGCCAGCACGCTGTCACCTCTCACTGTTTGTCTGTAGGGTTGATGGTTCTGTGTCGCTGGCCTCAACCTCAGGACAGGACATGACCAGTGTCCCCCCTGGATAGCAGCCAGGGGCCGTGCCAGGTGTGGAGACTGAAGATGTGGCCAGCAGGACCCTGCTCAGTGGAGCTGCCTAGAAGCACCAGAGTGCCCCAGGGCCAGGATGGAACCATCAAAGCCGGCCAGAGGGCCCTGTGCCCAGGGTAGGTGCCTTCTCCCTATGAGCCGCCTAAGGGCAAGCCCTGCCTCCTGGTCTGCTCCCTGCCCTCCCCCAGACAGGCTCCCAAGTTAACTGGCACCAGCCAGTCCATGAGGGGCCCTTGTAGAGAGCGGGGCCCAGAGAAGTCTGTAGGGACTAGGCAATCCAGGAAAGCTTCCTGGAGGAGTAGGGTGTTTGGAATCGCGTGCTATTTGTTCACTTTGTCGTGTGCGCTCTAACGGCCTGTGTTCTCCATCACAGTTTATCTTATTCCCTGCTGCACTCAGCACAGTGCCTGGCGCGCAGTGGGAACCGAATGACCCCCTCCTATTCCTTATGTCAGTTGCCTTTTGTCTGTTTCTTTCATCGTAAGCAGGAATCTGTCCGGTTCGCGGCTGCTTCCCAGGCGCCCAGACCAGCGACCAGCACCGCGTAGGCGCTCGGCACAGACCGAGAACGGAGGCCCCACGCGGGGGCGCCCTGCGGCGAGGCGGGTCCCGGCCGCGCCCGGCGGAGCCGGGGAACTACAAGTCCCATGGTGCATCGCGGCGCCAGCGCGCAGACGCAGCCGCCCTCGGCGTCCTCTGTAGCGGGCGACCTAGGCCGCGGGACCCGGACGGAGGTAGAGGCCAGGGCAGCGCGTCCGGGAGCGGAGTCCGCGCCCGCCGCCGCCATGCCGGACAGCTGGGACAAGGATGTGTACCCTGAGCCCCCGCGCCGCACGCCGGTGCAGCCCAATCCCATCGTCTACATGATGAAAGCGTTCGACCTCATCGTGGACCGACCCGTGACCCTCGTGAGAGGTACGAAGCCCCAGCCCGGGGCTCCCTCGCCGAGGCATTTGAGTCTGTGGCTTTGTCTTTGCAGAATTTATAGAGCGGCAGCACGCAAAGAACAGGTATTACTACTACCACCGGCAGTACCGCCGCGTGCCAGACATCACTGAGTGCAAGGAGGAGGACATCATGTGCATGTATGAAGCCGAAATGCAGTGGAAGAGGGACTAGTACGTGAGCCATGCTGGGAGTGTGGAGATCTGATTAGCCTCTCTTGCTCCTTTTCTCCACCAGCAAAGTCGACCAAGAAATTATCAACATTATGCAGGATCGGCTCAAAGCCTGTCAGCAGAGGGAAGGACAGAACTACCAGCAGAACTGTATCAAGGAAGTGGAGCAGTTCACCCAGGTGGCCAAGGCCTACCAGGACCGCTGTGCGTGCCCCACCCACCCCCAACCCCCCACCCGGTTCCCAGCTTGTTTCCATTGCTTCCCCAGATCAGGACCTGGGGGCCTACAGTTCTGCCAGGAAGTGCCTGGCCAAACAGAGGCAGAGGATGCTGCAAGAGAGAAAAGCTGCAAAAGAGGCCGCCGCTGCCACCTCCTGAGGCAGCTGTGGGTGCCCCTGCTGTGTGGCTCTGTATGACTGTTGCTGAAATATAAAGCCCTGCAACCTGCCTGTGTGTCTGGTGTGATCTATTGGCCCCAC